CAAAGTCCCACTAACCTACCCACCCTGATGTTTATTCAACACACATATCGGGTATCTCATTGGGGTAAGGGTGATGAGTTGGCTACCTCTCCCCTCTTCCACTTCTCACCCACCACCCAATCTCAAAAATGTAAGCTCCAAATAAGCAGTGACAATTATCTTGTAAACCCCTCTGTCCTCAGTATCCAAAATGATGCCTGTCATACAGTAGGCATACAATACTTCAGAATTAACATTTTAAAGACTTTTAAATACTTAAAAGAGCTAGATTTTCACTTATAGTAAATAAAATCAGTGTTGTTTAAAATCAGTGAGTCAATAAATAGCATTGTCACTACCTGAGATAAATGTTACAGGAAACAGCTGATGGAATTTAAAAACTTTGCTTCTAAGGATTGGAACCCTATTGGTAAGCGACTGCTGTTTTTTAAACACAGTTTTTACCACTATGATTTTTATTATTATGTGCAATTACTTGTCTACATGTTTACATTATACACATATCCAACACATTTCCAGCATCCTAACATAATTATTCATTTTTGGGTGTGATCTGCCTTCTTTATCCATATATACACACATTCATATTAATATAGTTGTTTGCAATCATAGCTATGTATTTTTATGGTTGGTTTTGTTTTTCACTTCACATATTGTTTCCTAAACAGCTTTCCCTGTTTCTACACTCGTCATAATAATTCTCAATGACTGCATGATATTCTAACATGTCAGTGTATCATAATTTAGCTAAATAAACTAAAATGCAACATGTAAGGTTTCCATTTTTTGCTTTGGAGATAATGTTGATAAGAGTGGCAGACACGTGGTCTCGTCTGTTTTGCGTCTTTGCTTCTGATGAATCATATTCTGGAGCTCCATCTAAGAATCCCCATGCCCAGATTAGGGACTGCGAGCGACCACCCAGCGCCAGCGCGACCAGGACCAAGGACCTCCGCGGCTGAGCGGCGAGTCCGGGAGGGGCTCTGCGCGTCCCCGCCCCGCGCCGCGTCACCGACGTCCCGCTAGGCTGAGACCGGTGCGCCGCGCGCTAGTGGCCGCTCTTCCGCGGGCTAGCGGGCGGTGGGGGCGCCAGCAGCGCGGAAGGCGGGCACGCGGGCCATGGCTCCCTGGGCGGAGGCCGAGCACTCGGCGCTGAACCCGCTGCGCGCGGTGTGGCTCACGCTGACCGCCGCCTTCCTGCTGACCCTACTGCTGCAGCTCCTGCCGCCCGGCCTGCTCCCGGGCTGCGCGATCTTCCAGGACCTGATCCGCTATGGGAAAACCAAGTGTGGGGAGCCGTCGCGCCCCGCCGCCTGCCGAGCCTTTGATGTCCCCAAGAGGTAACCGCGCCCCGGTCCCGAGCCGCGGTGGTTAATTATTGCCTCGCTTGTTTTCCTTTTGCAGATATTTTTCCCACTTTTATATCATCTCAGTGCTGTGGAATGGCTTCCTGCTTTGGTGCCTTACTCAATCTCTGTTCCTGGGAGCACCTTTTCCAAGCTGGCTTCATGGTTTGCTCAGAATTCTCGGGGCGGCACAGTTCCAGGGTAAGGACTCCCTGGGCTTATGACAACGCTGCAAATGCTGACCCTGTTGCCTTCTGAATTGTAGGAGGGGAGCTGGCACTGTCTGCATTCTTAGTGCTAGTATTTCTGTGGCTGCACAGCTTACGAAGACTCTTCGAGTGCCTCTACGTCAGTGTCTTCTCCAATGTCATGATTCACGTCGTGCAGTACTGTTTTGGACTTGTCTATTATGTCCTTGTTGGCCTAACTGTGCTGAGCCAAGTGCCAATGGATGGCAGGAATGGTGAGTGGATCCAGCCCTGCCAGGAGCTCCCCTTAGTGTTGGCTAACAATTCTCATTCCTATAGCCTACATAACAGGGAAAAATCTATTGATGCAAGCACGGTGGTTCCATATTCTTGGGATGATGATGTTCATCTGGTCATCTGCCCATCAGTATAAGTGCCATGTTATTCTCGGCAATCTCAGGAAAAATAAAGCAGGTGAGACCTCTTTTAGAGCCTCTGCATATGGAAATGCTTATGAGATCTTCTTTTACCCTTTCAGGAGTGGTCATTCACTGTAACCACAGGATCCCATTTGGAGACTGGTTTGAATATGTTTCTTCCCCTAACTACTTAGCAGAGCTGATGATCTACGTTTCCATGGCCGTCACCTTTGGGTTCCACAACTTAACTTGGTGGCTAGTGGTGACAAATGTCTTCTTTAATCAGGCCCTGTCTGCCTTTCTCAGCCACCAATTCTACAAAAGCAAATTTGTCTCTTACCCGAAGCATAGGAAAGCTTTCCTACCATTTTTGTTTTAAGTTAACCTCAGTCATGAAGAATGCAAACCAGGTGATGGTTTCAATGCCTAAGGACAGTGAAGTCTGGAGCCCAAAGTACAGTTTCAGCAAAGCTGTTTGAAACTCTCCATTCCATTTCTATACCCCACAAGTTTTCACTGAATGAGCATGGCAGTGCCACTCAAGAAAATGAATCTCCAAAGTATCTTCAAAGAATAAATACTAATGGCAGATCTGCGATTTCTGGGTCCACTTTCTGAGATGCTTTCTAAAACCAACCAACTGATAAAAAGTAGATGAGACTTCTCCAAGCTGCTTCACAAGCAAACTAACCGAAAAACCGAAAATATACAAACAGCTTCACACACACACACACACACACACACACACACACACACACACAAAGGAAGATCATCAATGGCTGCGGTAGCCTAGTAGGAATGGACTATATAATAATATAGCAGGTGCTCAATAACTGTTTGTTGCATTTCAGTAAAAGCAGAATAACCTTTCAAAATAATAACAGGCTGGGTGCAATGGCTCACACCTGTTAATCCCAGCACTTCGGGAGGCCAAGGTGGGCAGTTCGCTTGGGCCCAAGAGTTCGAGACCAGCCTGGGCAACATGGTGAAACCCTATCTCCGTGAAAAAATATGAAAATTAGCCAAGAGTGGTGGCACATGCCTGTAGTCCCAGATACTTGGGAGTGGGCTGAGATGGGAGAATCGCTTGAGCCCAGGAGGTCAAGGGTACAGTGAGCCGAGGTCATGCCACTGCACTCCAGCCTGGCCTGGGCAACAGAGCAAGACCCTGTCTCAAAATAATAATAATATATAATTTTACACCAAAAGTTTCAGGAAAAAACGAGTTTGTTGGAGTTAGTTTATACTTTCACATATCACCACAAAGATCTCCAGTTAAATAACTATCAATATCCATTTCCATTCATCTCCCCCTCAAATCATAGCCTAACAGAACACTTTGAAAGCTCTTTTATTTAATATTTTTTTACATCCTTTGAAGGGAGTGCTTCAAAAATGAAAGCATCAGAAGATAAAATATTTTTATATTTATGCATAGCAAGCCTTCGTGAACGGAAGTGACACACTCTGGATTGAATAATACTGTAGCCTCATTCATATGTAGTTATTCAAATTGGATTAATGTCTGTGTGAGTTTATTTGAACTAGCAGAAAGTATCTGAAGATATTCAGGAATAAAGTTTATACTTAAAATAGCTTATGTTAAAGAAAATACCTGTGATTAATTCAGAGGGAAATAAATGCATGGTATAAAAGAAAACCAAAAACTTAAAAAATAATACTATAGCCTGAGCAACACATTAAAACTGCACACTTGTGCAGCGTAAGATTCTCTGGCTTATTGGCTGAGGTGTTAAGTTTATTCCTTTTATGAAGATGTCCTATTACAGTCAGCTAAGCACTAAAGCTTTGCATTTATATGTACTTTGCTATGGGGGAAAGAACCTTATGATTAATAAGACACATATCAAATGCATAGTCAATCATTCCCACCCCCATCCCTGGAGCTGTAACCCAAAACTGTTAAACTAAGATTCCTTTGTTTTTTTTGTTTTTTTGAGATGGAGTCTCACTCTGTCGCCCAGACTGGAGTGCAGTGGTGGGATCCTGGCTCACTGCAACCTCCGCCTTCTGGGTTCCAGCGATTCTCCTCTGCCTCAGCCTCCCAAGTAGCTGGGATTACAGGCACATGCCACCATGCCCAGGTAATTGTTGTATTTTTAGTAGAGATAGAGTTTCACCATGTTGGCCAGGCTGGTCTCAAACTCCTGACCTCAGGTGATCCACCTGCTTCGGCCTCCCAAAGTGCTGGGATTACAGGTGTAAGTCACTGCTCCCGGATGCATGTCAAGCACATTGGAAAGTTCTTACAACAATTCTGATGGAGGATTTTCTCTCCCATCAACCAAACACCACTTAAGATTAACCTGTGGCTCAGTCTACTTAAATAAATGCCATATTTATTTTACTTATCATTTAGAATTTGCCATTCTCAGGAACAAAACTTTTTGTACATTGGAAATGGAAAACATTGCAGTTTGGTCTTAATTTCCACATGAATATCAAGTGTAATTTTTAATAAATTATTTGGAGAAAAATGTATTTTATTTTAGCATGCAATTTTATGCCCAGGTTAGACTAGAGATTTGGCTGATGTTCTGGAATCTCATTGTACTCTTAAGTAAAATAACGAGCATCCCATGACGCACCCTGTCAGGGGTTGTGAGAAAGCTGCAGTGTCCAGTTTCCCACCCCTGTTTCCTGCTGTCTCTCTCCCACTCATCCCTGTTTCTTACTCATCCCTTTTCCTTCTTTGCCCAAACATCATATTTCTAGGCAAAGATAAGAGAGGAGATAGTGATGTCCTGAAAGGGGTTCAGAACAACGTAGCATGGCCTTTGGTGAAAGCGTCACCGATGGGAAATAATTGAGAATTGTGCAGTGCTTGCAGCGTCAGAATCAGCACTGTTTTTTGTGTTGGTGAAAATATTCCATGTGCGTAAAGGGAGAGCATCAGGGACTTTGCAAATTCTTCACAAGGACCCAGAAATAGCTTAAAGATTCATGGTTTTCCTGTTGGCTTAAATAGCCTTAATCTTTCATTTTCTACTACCATTAAGTCGGGGAAATGACATTGAACTACCTCATTAGCAGCCTTCCCTTGATTAACTACTGACTAAAAGTGTGCTGAAAATGGCCTTTGTTTTTGTGAAGCTCATCCTATACACTAACATTTGCTTAACCATGGATTATTTTGTCTCTACAAAGCTGTGCCCTGTATTCGATTTTTACTTCAATGAGTGGTTATTGCTAGAATTCCTACAAAAAAAAAAAAAACCGTTGCAGATATTTTTGTATGTAGCTTAATAGATATTTAGTTTAAGGAGACTGCAACATTTGCATAAGGTGCCTAAAAACTCAAGAACCATTGATAAGTGAGATCACTCAAAATGAGCTGATATATTAAAGAAGACCTTAAAACAGTAAATGAGCAAGTCGAATTTCTTTACCCCTGTAACC